ACCCACACTCCAACCACCTATCTATATTTCACGTTTGTTAAGACTTTTTTTTTCAGAATTAAATATAATCCCAAGTTTAAGTCCAATACTATTAAGACATAAAAAAAAAACTGCTTTCAGCTCATCTAATGTTTTCAATCTTCGTCTCAATTCTATTTTTTTGAGAGAGTTTCCCTGGAGAATATTATCTTTTTGTTTGTTTTTGGTTTGCTTGACATCATTTTTAAAAGGCATCAGTTAATGAGTAAACACAGAATAAAATATCCAAATAACTGCGCAAACACTGTTACACTGTTAGGCAGTTACACTGTTAGGCAGCAACAGTGCTGATGCTGGACTGTGGCAGGCAGAGGGTGCTATCCTGACACACTTCACCTTAGTGCAGGAAACTTCAATTTGGTGGAAGAAAGGCGATTTCGAGGTGCCAATCTGGGCGACACTTCCCAGTTGGAGAGTCAGCAAAAGGGAGAGGGCAATTCCAAGAAGAGGGAAAAGCTTGTGCACAGGTGAGTGTGTGCAAAGGTGAGTGTGTGCACAGGTGAGTGAGTGCACAGGTGAGATAAGATACAGGAGAGGGAAGAGCCAGAACTGCGCCCTGTTCCCGCAGGAAAGCAGCTCTGCAGGATTAGAGGGGCGGGGACGCGTGGTCAGAGCTAGGAGTTGAGGTCGGGGAGGGAGCCCATGGTCTGCAGGGCCTGGTCAGTCATCCAAGGGCAGTAGTGCGCCTGCAAGTGGGCGTTGAAGAGCCCGTTACACCGGGAAGGGACTTCTCTGTCCCTCGCGCGTGCACCCCCGCCCCCCTCCATGCACCCGGCATAAGCCGCAGAGGAGGAACTCAAACCAGGGTCGGGGCCGCCAGCCACCCGCAGAACGCACACGGAGCTACCTTGGGGCCGACGGCGCGGGGCCTCATTCGGTGTCAGCCCCGGGAGCCGGCGCCTGGGGACCGCGCAGGCCCGCGGAGCCGCGCACCTGGGGCCCCGGGGCCAAGCGTCTGCTCCCGAGCGCCGGCCGTTTATCGCGCACATCTCGCGGCGAGGAGGAGAGGCCGGAAGGGCGCCCCAGCCCCAGGGCTCCTGCCCCGCCTGGGCCTCCGGCTTTCGTTTCCCCGCAACGCTTCGCTTTCGTTTCCCGCTGGCGCCTGGCTCCCTCCGGGTTTCGTTTCCCGCCGGCGCCTGGCTCCCGCCAGGTTTCGTTTCCGAGGCGGGGCCGAGGGCGGCGTCGCTGAGGCGCCCATGGCCTTCGCCCGCCGGCTCCTGCGCGGGCCACTGTCGGGGCCGCTGCTCGGGCGGCGCGGGGTCTGCGCTGGGGCCATGGCTCCGCCGCGCCGCTTCGTCCTGGAGCTTCCCGACTGCACCCTGGCTCACTTCGCCCTAGGCGCCGACGCCCCCGGCGACGCAGACGCCCCCGACCCCCGCCTGGCGGCGCTGCTGGGGCCCCCGGAGCGCAGCTACTCGCTGTGCGTGCCCGTGACCCCGGACGCCGGCTGCGGGGCCCGGGTCCGGGCGGCGCGGCTGCACCAGCGCCTGCTGCACCAGCTGCGCCGCGGCCCCTTCCAGCGGTGCCAGCTGCTCAGGCTGCTCTGCTACTGCCCGGGCGGCCAGGCCGGCGGCGCACAGCAAGGCTTCCTGCTGCGCGACCCCCTGGATGACCCTGACACCCGGCAAGCGCTGCTCGAGCTGCTGGGCGCCTGTCAGGAGGCACCACGCCCGCACTTGGGCGAGTTCGAGGCCGACCCGCGCGGCCAGCTGTGGCAGCGCCTCTGGGAGGTGCAAGACGGCAGGCGGCTGCAGGTGGGCTGCGCACAGGTCGTGCCCGTCCCGGAGCCCCCGCTGCACCCGGTGGTGCCAGACTTGCCCAGTTCCGTGGTCTTCCCGGACCGGGAAGCCGCCCGGGCCGTTTTGGAGGAGGTAAGAGTTCTGTCCGCTTCCAGCTCCCAGCGTTCATTGCTGATGGATAGACGTTGTTTTACAGTGTACCTCCTTTATTCCTGAAGCCCGGGCAGTGCTTGACCTGGTCGACCAGTGCCCAAAACAGATCCAGAAAGGAAAGTTCCAGGTTGTTGCCATCGAAGGACTGGATGCCACGGGTAAGATAATATTACCTTTTAGTTATAGGCAATAAGATGTATATATTTTGTGTATGACCTGCAGGTAAAACCACGGTGACCCAGTCAGTGGCAGATTCACTTAAGGCTGTCCTCTTAAAGTCACCACCCTCTTGCATTGGCCAGTGGAGGAAGATCTTTGATGATGAACCAACTATCATTAGAAGAGCTTTTTACTCTTTGGGCAATTATATTGTGGCCTCCGAAATAGCTAAAGAATCTGCCAAATCTCCTGTGATTGTAGACAGGTAGGTATAAAGATGCCTTGAATTAGGCATTTGACAGAGAACTCACTACCCCATTCCTTCTCAGGTACTGGCACAGCACGGCCACCTATGCCATAGCCACTGAGGTGAGTGGGGGTCTCCAGCACCTGCCCCCAGCCCATCACCCTGTGTACCAGTGGCCAGAGGACCTGCTCAAACCTGACCTTATCCTGCTGCTCACTGTGAGTCCTGAGGAGAGGTTGCAGAGGCTGCAGGGCCGGGGCATGGAGAAGACCAGGGAAGAAGCAGAACTTGAGGCCAACAGTGTGTTTCGTCAAAAGTAGGTGTCCCAGTGCAATGCAATGTGAGCGGAGACCAACTCTTTGTGTTTTGCCTGTCCCCAGGGTAGAAATGTCCTACCAGCGGATGGAGAATCCTGGCTGCCATGTGGTTGATGCCAGCCCCTCCAGAGAAAAGGTCCTGCAGACGGTATTAAGCCTAATCCAGAATAGTTTTAGTGAACCGTAGTTACTCTGGCCAGGTGCCACGTCTAACTAGATTAGATGTTGTTTGAAACATCTACATCCACCATTTGTTATGCAGTGTTCCCAAATTTCTGTTCTACAAGCATGTTGTGTGGCAGAAAACTGGAGACCAGGCATCTTAATTTTACTTCAGCCATCGTACCCTCTTCTGACTGATGGACCCGTCATCACAAAGGTCCCTCTCATCATGTTCCAGTGAGAGGCCAGCGATTGCTTTCTTCCTGGCATAGTAAACATTTTCTTGGAACATATGTTTCACTTAATCACTACCAAATATCTGGAAGACCTGTCTTACTCAGACAGCACCAGGTGTACAGAAGCAGCAGACAAGATCTTCCAGATCAGCAGGGAGACCCCGGAGCCTCTGCTTCTCCTACACTGGCATGCTGATGAGATCGTGACATGCCCACATTGGCTTCTTCCACATCTGGTTGCACTCGTCATGATGGGCTCGCTGCATCTCCCTCAGTCCCAAATTCTAGAGCCAAGTGTTCCTGCAGAGGCTGTCTATGTGTCCTGGCTGCCCAAGGACACTCCTGCAGAGCCATTTTTGGGTAAGGAACACTTACAAAGAAGGCATTGATCTTGTGTCTGAGGCTCAGAGCCCTTTTGATAGGCTTCTGAGTCATATATAAAGACATTCAAGCCAAGATGCTCCAACTGCAAATATACCAACCTTCTCTGAATTATATTTTGCTTATTTATATTTCTTTTCTTTTTTTCTAAAGTATGGCTCTGAATAGAATGCACATTTTCCATTGAACTGGATGCATTTCATTTAGCCAATCCAGTAATTTATTTATATTAATCTATACATAATATGTTTCCTCAGCATAGGAGCTATGATTCATTAATTAAAAGTGGAGTCAAAACGCTAAATGCAATGTTTGTTGTGTATTTTCATTACACAAACTTAATTTGTCTTGTTAAATAAGTACAGTGGATCTTGGAGTGGGATTTCTTGGTAAATTATCTTGCACTTGAATGTCTCATGATTACATATGAAATCGCTTTGACATATCTTTAGACAGAAAAAAGTAGCTGAGTGAGGGGGAAATTATAGAGCTGTGTGACTTTAGGGAGTAGGTTGAACCAGGTGATTACCTAAAATTCCTTCCAGTTCAAAGGCAGATAAATCTGTAAATTATTTTATCCTATCTACCATTTCTTAAGAAGACATTACTCCAAAATAATTAAATTTAAGGCTTTATCAGGTCTGCATATAGAATCTTAAATTCTAATAAAGTTTCATGTTAATGTCATAGGATTTTTAAAAGAGCTATAGGTAATTTCTATATAATATGTGTATATTAAAATGTAATTGATTTCAGTTGAAAGTATTTTAAAGCTGATAAATAGCATTAGGGTTCTTTGCAATGTGGTATCTAGCTGTATTATTGGTTTTATTTACTTTAAACATTTTGAAAAGCTTATACTGGCAGCCTAGAAAAACAAACAATTAATGTATCTTTATGTCCCTGGCACATGAATAAACTTTGCTGTGGTTTACTAATCTATGCTGTCATCCTGGGTACATATTGATTTGTCT